AAGTATCGAGTGAGAAATTCAGTTTCATTTTCAGGGCTTAGAGGCCAGGTGATTCTAGAAAAATCGGATTTAGTGATTAACTCATGAGAGTAGGAGTTATTTATGTCCTTTTTCTCTCCCCCATCACTTAGCATTTAGCCTTACTTTAGAAGGGTCCTGTATTTGCTTTAACCTTGTAAAGAACTTTGAGTGCTTATTAAATGGAAAGCCTTGTGTGTGTGTGTGTGTGTGTGTGTGTGTGTGTGTGTGTCTGTGCGTGTGTGTGTGTGTGTGTGTGTATTTAGAGACAGAGTCACATTCTGTAGCAGCCCAGGCTGAAGTGCAGTGGCATGATTTTGGCTCACTGCAACCTCTGCCTCACAGGTTCAAGGGATTCTCCTGCCTCAGCCTCCCAAGTAGCTAGGATTACAGGCACCTGCCACCATGCCCAGCTACTTTTGTATTTTTAGTAGAGACAGGATTTCATCATGTTGGCCAGGCTGGTCTTGAACTCCTGAATTCGGGTGATCCACCCGCCCCAGCCTCCCAAAGTGCTGGGATTACAGGCATGAGCCATCACGCCTGGCTCAAAGCTTTGTATTTTTAAAGATATTAGACATGTTTCTTGTTTGTTTGTTTTTTTAAAAAAAACTAAACGCTAATGTAGGAGAATAAGAGAAAGTTTTTCCAAAAAAGAGAAAACATTGTGATTATCTTATTGGAATGTTGGATAATAAAGTCTGCTTTATCAATCATCAAGCACACTATAAAATTTCCATTTTAATAGGACTTGTACCTCAATTGAGGTAATAAAGTTTTAAAGTTTTTAAAGTGAAAGCCAGCCCCGCCCCTCTCCTGGAGTGGGCGGGGACAGCGGTTGCATAGGCAGCTTTCCTTGTGACAACACAGGTCCTTGATGACACGCTGCTGTCTGGCCACACCTCCTTTTCCTTTCATCTTTCTCATTGACCAATGGGCTTCAAGCATGAAGGCCACACCCCTATTCTGCATTCTAGTGCAGCCCTGGTTACGCCTCCTCTGGCTCAGTCACACAGCGACGTAGAGGTGACTGGAGGTATATACTTGTCCTCACCTGGATCATGCTGATGTGGCCCCAACCCCACCTCCCTACCCATCCCCACCTCCCTACCCATCCCCACCTCCCTACCCATCCTATGATGTCCAAAGAAACCAGACAGAGCAAATTGGCCGAGGCCAAGGAACAGGTAAACGCACCAACACCCCAACCCAACCCGAGCTCATGAGTATCACTGCTCTTCCTTTCCACAGTTGACAGACCATCATCCCCAGACCAACCCTAGTGTTGGTACAGCAGCAAGCGACACCAAAAAGAAGAAAATAAATAATGGCACTAACCCTGAGACAACCACTTCTGGTGGTTGCCACTCGCCTGAGGATGTGAGTCTTGGCTGGCCGGGCTCCTGGGGACACTAGTAAGAGCTCTGTTTTCCTCTTTCTATAGGAACAGAAGGCAAGCCACCAACATCAGGAAGCCCTAAGGAGGGAGCTAGAGGTGAGTGGAGGGTGTGAAGTTCCCTCCTGCCCCTTTCAGCATTTGCTTGTCTTTTCTCCCAAAGGCCCAGGTTCATACCATACGAATCCTTACATGTCAGAAAACTGAGCTTCAGATGGCACTCTACTACAGCCAGCATGCTGTCAAGCAGTTGGAAGGTGGGAATCTGGCACCCCATCATCCTTCAACCTTTGGGCCACATCTGAATGTCTCTCATTCCAGGAGAGGCCAGGGATCTGATCAGCCGCCTGCATGATTCATGGAAGTTTGCAGGAGAGTTAGAGCAGGCTCTCTCTGCTGTCGCTACACAGAAGAAGAAGGCGGATAGGGTGAGTCCAAACACGGCCCCGTCCCTTGGGAGTCTATCCTGACTTAACCTTTCTCTATTTGCAGTACATTGAGGAGTTAACAAAGGAGAGGGACGCCCTGAGTCTGGAACTGTACAGGAACACGTAGGATGGGGGAAGGTGGAATGGGAGGTCTGTTCATTCCTTTCTCTACTGCCTCTGGCCATAGCATAACTGATGAGGAGCTGAAGGAGAAAAATGCCAAACTACAAGAAAAACTTCAACTTGTAGAATCTGAAAAGTCTGAGATCCAGCTCAACGTAAAGGAGCTAAAAAGGAAACTGGAGAGGGCCAAGCTCCTGCTGCCACAGGTGAGCAGCTGCAGCCCCGGGGGTTGTGGGAGTGAGGTTCAAAAAAACACTTTCACTATTCCAGCAGCAGCTGCAGGCGGAGGCTGACCACCTGGGTAAGGAGCTGCAGAGTGTGTCAGCAAAGCTCCAAGCCCAGGTGGAAGAGAACGAGTTGTGGAACCGCCTGAACCAGCAACAGGAGGAGAAGATGTGGAGGCAGGAGGAGAAGATACAGGAGTGGGAGGAGAAGATACAGGAGCAGGAGGAGAAGATACGGGAGCAGGAGGAGAAGATACGGGAGCAGGAGGAGAAGATGCGGAGGCAGGAGGAGATGATGTGGGAGAAGGAGGAGAAGATGCGGAGGCAGGAGGAGATGATGTGGGAGAAGGAGGAGAAGATGCGGAGGCTGGAGGAGATGATGTGGGAGAAGGAGGAGAAGATACGGGAGCTGGAAGAGAAGATGCACGAGCAGGAGAAGATACGGGAGCAGGAAGAGAAGAGGCAGGAGGAGGAGAAGATACGCGAGCAGGAGAAGAGGCAGGAGCAGGAGGCGAAGATGTGGAGGCAGGAGGAGAAGATACGGGAGCAGGAAGAGAAGATACGGGAGCAGGAGAAAAAGATGTGGAGGCAGGAGGAGAAGATTCACGAGCAGGAGAAGATACGGGAGGAGGAGAAGAGGCAGGAGCAGGAGGAGATGTGGAGGCAGGAGGAGAAGATAAGGGAGCAGGAGGAGATATGGAGGCAAAAGGAGAAGATGCACGAGCAGGAGAAGATACGGAAGCAGGAGGAGAAGGTGTGGAGGCAGGAGGAGAAGATGCACGACCAGGAGGAGAAGATACGGGAGCAGGAGGAGAAGATGTGGAGGCAGGAGGAGAAGATAAGGGAGCAGGAGGAGAAGATACGGGAGCAGGAGGAGAAGATACGGGAGCAGGAGGAGAAGATACGAGAGCAGGAGGAGATGATGCAGGAACAGGAAGAGAAGATGGGGGAGCAGGAAGAGAAGATGCAAGAACAGGAGAAGATGCGGAGGCAGGAGGAGAAGATAAGGGAGCAGGAGGAGAAGATACGGGAGCAGAAGGAGAAGATACGAGAGCAGGAGGAGAAGATATGGGAGCAGGAGGAGAAGATACGAGAGCAGGAGGAGATGATGCAGGAACAGGAAGAGAAGATGTGGGAGCAGGAGGAGAAGATGTGTGAGCAGGAAGAGAAGATGCAAGAACAGGAGGAGAAGATGCGGAGGCAGGAGGAGAAGATGTGGGAGCAGGAAGTGAGGCTGCGGCAGCAGGAGGAGAAGATGCAGGAACACCAGGTGAGGCTGCAGGAGCTGGAGGAGAGGCTGGGAGCCACTACCTACCCTGACGCCTATCCTGCAGGTGGAGCTGAAGAGCCAAGAGGCTGAGTCTGCAGCAGCAGCGAGACCATTACCTGGGTCACCTGCAGCAGTACGTGGCCGCCTATCAGCAGCTGGCCTCTGGTGCCTTCTCACTCTCTTTCCTGGCCCCTTAGGAGCACCTGGAAGCTGCCATCTAATGAGCACATGACAAGAAGGCAAAGACAATAAACATGTAAAAGCCGGCAGCAAGGCCTGGAGAAGAGTAAGCCGCCATGTGACTGTTTAGAATATAGTCTGAGCACAAACCTGAAAAAAAAATTTTATTTATTTTAAATTGTGGCAAAATACTGGCCAGGCATGGTAGCTCACGCCTGTAATCCTAGCAATTTGGGAGGCCGAGGTAAATGGATGACCTGAGGTCAAGAGTTCAAGACCAGCCTGGCCAATACAAAAATTAGCCGGGCATGGTGGCGCATGCCTGTAATCCCAGCTACTTGGGAGGCTGAGGCAGGAGAATCGCTTGAACCTGGGAGGCAGAGGTTGCAGTGAGCTGAGATCGTGCCACTGCACTCAAGCCTGGGTGACAGAGCGAAACTCCGTCTCAAAAAAAAAAGTTTCTTCCTTACATGTATGTTTCTATTAGTTTTCTTCTTGGTCTTTCTCATTTAGTCTTGTGTTGTCTTTTGACATTCATAGTAAACTTTTATCTGCCTCCAGAGAGTATTGACTTTGAGTTTATGGCACACAATTGGAGTAAGGGCAGATCGCCTTCATCTACTTTGGGACTAAGCTGGTTCAAAGCAGGTTTTAGGTTTTCTGATGGCTGGTCTATGTTTTATTCATTTGGACTCCCAGGGGTGGCCCTTCCAGGGTCCCCACCAAGGTCCCATCTCCTTCCTGGGACCCAAATTCTCATTAGGTCATTTCAGCCCTGTGAGAGTGCCAAACATTCAGCTAGGCTCTCCAGCCTCTTAACTACCACTTCATACTCAGTTTCTTAGCCTCTTAGCCCTCTACTGTTGACCAATCACCAAATGTGGGAAAGCACTACAGACTGTCAGGATCACCTCCTAGGCCTGGTCACTCAAGTCCTGACTGAGGTCTCCAATTACCTTCCAACAATTGTTTTTGATTGGGGGCGGGGCACATTTTTATCCAGTTTTTCTAACTGCTCTTGTGGGGAGGCGAATCTGTAACAAGCTCCTCTGCCTTTACTGAAAGTTGAAAACCTTCATCTGTCCTTTTTTTGTTGTTGTTGAGATGGAGTCTTGCGCTGTTGCCCAGGCTCTAGTGCAATGGCACGATCTCTGCTCACTGTAACCTCTGCCTCCTGGGTTCAAGCAATTCTCCTGCCTCAGCTTCCCGAGTAGCGTGTGCCACCATGCCTGGCTAATTTTTTTTTATACCTTTAATAGAGGCAGGATGTCACCATGTTTTCCAGGCTGGTCTCGAGCTCCTGACTCAGGTGATCTACCTGCCTCAGCCTCCCAAAGTGCTGGGATTACAAGTATGAGCCACTGCATCCGGCCCATCTGTCTTTTAAAACATGTTTTTAATTGGAGGTATAATTTCTATTAGTGAAATGCACAGGTCTGGTTTACATTTTGATGAGTTTTAACTCATTTAACATTACTATGGAACCCACCTCCTTTGAAGATACAGAGTATTTCTATCATCCAGAAAGTTCTCCTGTGCTTTCATGCTGTCCCGCACTCCCCCAGCAGCTGATGAACATGCTGAGGACATTGGTACTGGATTCTGGCCGCCCCAAAAGAGCCGCTTTGACCAGGCTTACCCAGCACTAAATCCCTGCCTGCTCTCTCAAAATTTCCATCTTTAAACTGGTTGTACCTATAACCCTCCCTCATCAAGTCAATAGATAAACAAACCCTGAAAAATAAACAACTCTTCCTGGCCCAGCAGCCCACAGCCTAATATTTACTGTATTC